GGCGCGGTGGCTCACGCCTGTAATCCCAGCACTTTGGGAGGCTGAGGCAAGCGGATCATGAGGTCAGGACATCGAGACCATCCTGGCTAACACGGTGAAACCCCGTCTCTACTAAAAATACAAAAAAATTAGCCGGGCGTAGTGGCGGGCGCCTGTGGTCCCAGCTACTCGGGAGGCTGAGGCGGGAGAATGGCGTGAACCCGGGAGGCGGAGCTTGCAGTGGTCCGAGATTGTGTCACTGCACTCCAGCCTGGGCGACAGAGCGACAACGTCTCAAAAAAAAAAAAAAAAAAAAAAAGGAAAAAAAGAATGAAGAGCCAGAGCCAGGCATAGTGGCACGCCTGTAGTCCCACCTACTCAGGAGGCTGAGGCGGGAGGATCACTTGAGCCCAGGAATTCAAAGCCAGCCTGTGCAACATAGACCCTGTCTCTAAAAATGAATTGGTTATAAAGGATGAAGAAAGGAAGGAGGAAAGGGAGAGAGAGAAGCCCTTATAGAGTGGGTGCATTTCTTGTATGTGGGGCCACTTTGTAAGAACAGGATTTTTCAAACTGGGCCCATACTGGTATGTGTGAAATCAATTTAGTTGGTTATGGCCATTTTTTTTTAAAAGGAAATATCAGTGATCACTATAGTGTAAGTATATTGTTTCGTGAAAGCCATCTTAGTTATGTATTATGTCTGTATGTGTAAGATTGTGATATAAAATGTATTTCTGTGGTTAAATATTCAAAGAAATTGGAGAACCATTGCTACAAGGGGACAGAGGACTCCGTGTGAGCTCTCCTGCCTTCCCTGAATAAACTTACACAATTTAGTGCTGGGACATTTGAACCTTTTCTGAAAATTTGAGTCAGGGGAGAGCATCTTGGGGAGGTGGGAAGGAAGGTAGAAGGAGCAAAGCAACACCCCCCTGAAGCCTGGGAATATTGTCAGAACCTTAAATATAATTCAGCTCACCATTCTGGGTAAGGACAGACTCTACCAATGAAAATGGGTGATTACCAGCTGTGAAACACAAAAACATACTTTTACGGTTACACATTCCTTTACAAACAACCGTGTACATTTCAGCCTCCTGCCCCACCATTTCTTTTCTCCAGGAGGGAAGGCTGCATGTCGAGATGGTCGTAGAATGTTGAGTATCCTACTTTCCTACCTCGCTTTTATTTGCGCGGGTTTAAATGCGCCTTAACAGAACCCGTGCAAAGGCTTGCCTACTTGTCTGGCTGCACCGGATGAGTAGAGCATCTTCCTTGGTGGCAGGTGGGTGCGAGGAGGAGGGGGCTGGGCTTTTCTCCGGACGGTGTTTGCCCAGAAGACCATCATCCCTGGACTACGTTAGGAGGAAGTGGCACCGCTCCGAGGTAGGGGAAGAAGGGTTATAAAGGGGGGAGTCCACCACACATGGTCTTGAAGAAGCTTTTATAAAAGGCAAAGGCATCTTTGCCGGACGTTGTTGCAAAGGAGTAGAAACAAGCAGAGGAAAACATCCCAAAGGGTAACCACTAGCGTTCCTGCTTCTTGCAACATTCATCCCAGGCTTCCAGCTCAGCCCGCCCCGGGCCAGGTGATCGGCCGCCACATCCCCTGCGACTGAAGCACCTGCTCCGCCATGAACCTGCCAAGAGCTGAGCGCCCTCGCTCCACACCGCAGCGCAGCCTCCGGGACTCCGATGGGGAAGACGGTAAAATCGATGTCCTGGGAGAGGAGGAAGATGAAGACGAGGTGGAAGACGAGGAGGAGGAGGCGAGCCAGAAGTTCCTAGAGCAGTCGCTCCAGCCGGGGCTGCAGGTGGCCCGGTGGGGCGGGGTTGCGCTTCCCCGAGAGCACATCGAGGGCGGCGGCCCGAGCGACCCCTCAGAGTTTGGCACCGAGTTCAGGGCACCGCCAAGGTCTGCGGCGGCCTCTGAAGATGCCCGGCAGCCGGCAAAGCCCCCCTACTCGTACATCGCGCTCATCACCATGGCCATCCTGCAAAGCCCGCACAAGCGCCTCACGCTCAGCGGCATCTGCGCCTTCATTAGTGGCCGCTTCCCCTACTACCGCCGCAAGTTCCCCGCCTGGCAGAACAGCATCCGCCACAACCTCTCGCTGAACGACTGCTTCGTCAAGATCCCCCGCGAGCCGGGCCACCCAGGCAAGGGCACCTACTGGAGCCTGGACCCCGCCTCCCAGGACATGTTCGACAATGGCAGCTTTCTCCGGCGTAGGAAGCGTTTCAAGCGCCACCAACTGACCCCGGGAGCCCACCTGCCCCACCCCTTCCCTCTACCTGCTGCACACGCCGCCCTGCACAACCCCCGCCCAGGCCCTCTGCTTGGGGCCCCTGCCCTGCCGCAGCCAGTCCCGGGGGCCTACCCCAACACCGCCCCCGGGAGACGCCCTTACGCTCTGCTGCACCCGCATCCTCCTCGCTACCTACTGCTCTCGGCCCCCGCCTATGCCGGGGCACCGAAGAAAGCAGAAGGCGCGGACCTGGCGACCCCCGGCACCCTTCCCGTGCTGCAGCCCTCACTTGGTCCTCAGCCTTGGGAGGAGGGCAAGGGTCTGGCGTCGCCACCGGGAGGCGGATGCATCTCTTTCAGCATTGAGAGTATCATGCAAGGGGTCAGGGGAGCGGGTACAGGGGCTGCGCAGAGTTTGTCCCCGACCGCGTGGAGCTACTGCCCCCTGCTCCAGCGACCGTCAAGCCTGTCGGACAATTTTGCAGCAACAGCAGCAGCATCAGGAGGAGGACTGCGCCAACGGCTGCGCTCCCACCAAGGGCGCGGTGCTGGGCGGGCACCTGTCGGCCGCGTCGGCGCTGCTGCGGTATCAGGCGGTGGCAGAGGGCTCTAGGCTGACATCGCTGGCTGCCCCTTTGGGCGGAGAGGGGACCTCACCAGTTTTTTTAGTATCGCCCACGCCCAGTTCCCTGGCCAAGTCCGCAGGGCCCTCCTAGAGCCAGGTGGGAGTGGGGAGCGATCCGCAGCTGCTCACTCCACCTTGCGCGGCCCATACTGGGCGTGTGCATCTGAATCCTGCTGGAGAGCAAACACGAACTTCTGTTCCCTGCAAAATGGTTAGAAAGAAACAGCTGGATTACGTTCCTCTAAAAACCACCTGAACGTAACCTTCGCAGGGCGTCAAGTCATCTTTTCTTGCCTTCGGCTGTGGCTTCTGTGGCTTTCCGGATTTGCACATTTCCTGGGGTACTATGAACGTGAGTGGGGTATTTTGTTCTGGCATTAGAAGAAAAACAAGCAAGCAAACAAAAACACAGCCTCCGATGCCAAACATGTTCCCCCTTCTTCACTTCCTTGGAACTGGAAGTGTTATTCCTAAGTCTAGTGCAAAATGCTTCTACTCTCTGTGTCTTCCTGATAGGGATGTTTAATGTAAGTAGGATATTAATTTCAGAACATTGATTTCTTATCTGTGTGTCTGACGTGCCATCTTTAATGTTAAAATTAAGGTGTTAAAATTAAGCCTAGTTATATAGACGAAATAAAATGCTAAGTCACTACACTACATCGTTATTTTCTATTACGTCTCATT